TTGTCCCACTTACTTGCAAGTGCCTTCTTAGATGTTTCTGTTTTTGTTTTAACGTTTCCCTTTCTGGGCAGAGGAGCTTGAAGATGGGCTGGATCTTATTAGCAAAGCAGGAGGGTGGGTCATCTGTGTACGGAGACAGTGATGTCATAAGCCTGAGAGATCACGAAGGGGTTGTAGCAGTGCTGGGCATAGGCTAGAGAAATTAACACAACGTGAATAAAGATTTGCAGGCACCAGTGAGAACCCAAGGGAGATTAGAGAGCAGGGAGGCCTGATAGAAGAGGAATCAGGCCCCTAGCTGAAAAAGTGTTGGGGAGGTGTGCTACAAACTTCGTTTTATTTTTATTTATTTTTTGAGACAGGATCTCGCTCTGTTACCCAGGCTGGAGTGTAGCCGCGTGATCTTGGCTCATTGCAGCCTCGACCTCCCAGGCTCAAGCGATCCTCCCACCTCAGCCTCTGGAGTAGCTGGGACCACAGGCCCGCGTCACCATGCCCGACTAATTTTTGTACATTTAGTAGAGACGCGTTTTCGCTATGTTGCCCAGGCTGGTCTCGAACTCCTGGGCTCAAAAGATCCTCCCGCCTCGGCCTCCCAAAGTGCTGGGATTATAGGCATTAGCCACTGCGCCCGGCACAAGCTTCGTGTCTGAACCTGGCTCACCGGTGGGCATTGAGCAGAGCCCACCCTGGAATCCACTCATCTCGGGAGGTTTGGGGATGGGCTTCAGCGAGTTCGGAGGCCCCGGAAATCGCCCAGATGCATTAATTTCCAGAAGGCTTGCAAGGGGGTCTCAACACAAAGATTAGGAAGCTGTAACCAGAGTTTGGTAACCCCACCGGGAACGCGAGCCGCCTCCCAGCCTTGCGCCCTGACGCGCTCTAGCAGTGCTGCAGAAACTTCGAGAACTTCGTTTTCATCTCTTCCCCAACGCACGACCTCGGGCTTTTTCTTTTTGTAAACTGCTGAGTGTGGAGAGGCCCCGCCCTTCCGCGCCCAGCCGCGGGGCCGCCCCTGCCTCCTCCCCGGTACTCCTTCCTGGACCGCGCTGGAAGCCCTGGCGGCGGCGGCCCATGGGGCCCTTGGCGCTGCCCGCCTGGCTGCAGCCCAGGTAGGGCGCTCGGCCGAATCCCGAGGGGAGGGGGCGCGGGTGGAGGGCCTGGAGGCGGGAGCTCCCCTCTGCGGCGGGCGGGCGGGCGGCACCCCCCGCCCGCCAGCAAGGCGCAGCGCTACCGTGCCCAGGCACCCCTTGGAGCTCATGCAGGTATTTGCTAACTTACCCCTCTTGACCACCCTAAGTGTTTAATGGTATTTTCCTGTATTTATAGGTATAGGAAGAATGCGTATCTTTTCATCTATTACTTAATCCAGTTCTGTGGCCACTCTTGGATATTTACAAATATGACAGTCAGATTCTTTTCATTTGGAAAAGGTAAAACTCCGAAACAGTTTTTTTATTTTTAACTATATCTGCATTTTTAACCCACGGGATACAGATTCAATGGTTGACACTTTTTATGCTATTGGACTTGTGATGCGACTTTGCCAATCCGTATCTCTCCTGGAACTGCTGCACATATATGTTGGCATTGAGTCAAACCATCTTCTCCCAAGGTTTTTGCAGGTAGGTTTGAATCACATATTATTATAGAATCTCCTAATTTCTGACTTTGCTGTTTCTTTGTTAGCTCACAGAAAGAATAATCATCCTTTTTGTGGTGATCACCAGTCAAGAGGAAGTCCAAGAGAAATATGTGGTGTGTGTTTTATTCGTCTTTTGGAATCTATTGGATATGGTTAGGTAAGAAGGCAAAATAATCTCTTAAAACAAGGATGATGTTTATGAGCTTCTCATCTCCTTTCAGGTACACTTATAGCATGTTATCAGTCATAGGAATATCCTATGCTGTCTTGACATGGCTCAGTCAAACACTATGGATGCCAATTTATCCTTTGTGTGTTCTTGCTGAAGGTAAGAAAAGAGTGACTTGCTGTATTGCTTACATCCTTACTGGCATATTTCCCTTGATGCAAAGAGGCAAAGTTGAAGAGGGAAGCAGCTCTGCACAGTAGACAAAATACTGGACAAAAAGCAACGGCATCTGAGGCCTTCACTTCATTAACTCACTGTGTGAGTTTTGGGTAACTCATTTAACCTCTCAGGATGATCTTTCACTGTCTCCCATCACCCCCAGATGAAACCATCTAGTTGCAGGAAAATAAGCTCAGGGCTCCCACTGATTCTGCATTATGGTGAGTTGTATAATTATTTTGTTCTTACAATGAATACCTTTATGATGCCTTTCTTTTTTAACAGCATTTGCCATCTATCAATCGCTGCCTTATTTTGAATCATTTGGCACTTATTCCACCAAGCTGCCCTTTGACTTATCCATCTATTTCCCATATGTGCTGAAAATATATCTCATGATGCTCTTTATAGGTAAGTGGCTTTTTTGGTCTTGTTTTTGCATTACTTACTTTTGCAACTTCTTTCTCCATATTAGGTATGTATTTTACCTACAGTCATCTATACTCAGAAAGAAGAGACATCCTCGGAATCTTTCCCATTAAAAAAAAGAAGATGTGAAGTACAGCATTCCAGTGTGACACGAGAAAAGACAGGCTGTGGATTCAGTGCAGTAAATAAAACACAGGAAGTATTCTGGTGGAAAAATACCTTGTATTTGATAAAAATCCATTACATGAAATAACTGCACATACCCCCAAAACTCTAGACATAACAGGCTATGTTTTTCACACATTGTATTTTTAAGACATATATATTCTCCATACCCTGCTTCACCAAAATTCCTGCTTCATTTGGATTTTATACAAGTTATACTTACATTGTATGAAGTCTGATTATTTTCCTGTAAGTTTAATGAGAAATAGGAGATTAGCTGCAATAGATTCAATTAAATTAAGAAACCAAACTTGATAACCTAAATTACATGTATTCTTTTTCACTTCCAAGTTCCCAAATAGATCTGTAGGAGAAGAGGGATGGAAAATATATTCCACAGTTGCCTAGAATAACATATTTCATAGACAGATGTCTGTCTTCAGATCTAATAATACTCACCCTAAACATTAGATATGTTTAGAAAATTAAATATCTTTCCAAGCCCTATGTCTTAGCTCAGGTTGCTATAATAGAACACCATAAACCGAATGGCTTAAACAACAGCAAACGCTTCTCACAGTTCTGGAGGCTGGGAATTCCGCTCAGGATCAAGGCATCAGCTAATGCAGTTTCTGGTGAGGGCCCTCTTCCCAGTTTGCAGATAGATGTCCTTCTTTGTCCTCACATGAGAGAGAGATCAACTCTCTTATGTCTCTTATAATGGCACTAACCCCATTCATGAGGGCTCTACCCTCATGATCTAATTACCTCCCAATGGCCCCACCTCCAAATACCATCATATTGGAGGTTAGGGCTTAACACATGAATTTTGGGGGAACACAAAGATTCACTCCATAGCATTCTGTACCTGGTCCTACAAAATTCATGTCCTCCTCACATGCAAAATACATACATTCCATCTCGACAGCCTCAAAAGTCTTAACTCATTCCTGCATCAACTCTAAAGTCCAAAGTCTCGTCTAAATCAGATGTGGGTGAGATTCAAGGTAGAATTCATCCTGAGGTAAAATTCCTTTCCAGCTTTGAACTTGTGAAATGAAACAAGTTATGTGCTTCCACAGTACAATGGTGGGACACACAAAGGGTGGACATTCCTATTCCCAAAGCAAGAAACAGGAAAAAAGGAAGGTGTAATGGGTCCCCAGCAAGTCCAAAACCTAGCAAGGCAAACACCATGAGATCTTCAGTCTTAGTAATAATCCTCTTTGGCCTGATACTCTGGCTTCAGGACCCAGTGAGGCAGAGGTATTGCCCCCAGGACTATGTTGGAGGAGGATGACCCCCATATCACCAGGCGGAAGCTGTCAGGCCTGTTGAAACCAAGGCAATGACTGCCCCTTTTGAAACTGAGAAGGTACCACTGATGTTCTCTGAATCATTGTTCCGGGTCAGTTTCTCCTTTTCTTGAAGAATAGTGTACATTCACAGCTGAATAGCTCTATGGTCCCAAATTCAAGAAGTCCAACAGTCTTCCCTCATTCTGTCCCATCTCCATTCCTTTCAATACAAACTAGCAGTGTTCCTGCTGGGGTGGCTGATTAGGTCTGTGGTTCACACCCACATAAATCTAATTGGATGACTTGTCTGCTACACTCTTAGTGTTCTCTACCAAACGTGTTTTCTTATCTTTTTGTAATGCAGACAGACTGATAATTTCCCACATCTTTTAAGTTCTGGTTCCGTTTTTGTTAAGAATTCTGTCTTCATTTTTTGTCACATTTTACTTTAAGCAGTCAAGATAAACCGAGGCACTCCTTCAACACTGGTTGGAGATCTCTTCAGTTCAATATCTAATTTCATGGCTCACAATTTTACTTTCCACAAAACACTAGAACATGAACACAATCATCCAAGTTCTTTGGCATATTATAACAAAGATCACCTTTCTTCCAGTTTCCCATAACAGGTTCCTCATTTTCATTTGAGACTTCATCAGAATGGCCTTTATTGTCCATGTCTACCAACATTATCTTCATGGTGATTTACGTGTTCTCTATGAAGATGGAGGCTTTCTCTCCCACCCTCTTCTCTTTGAGCCCTCACCAAAATCACCTCTATCAATCCCTTCATGGCAATACTGGCTTTTTCTAGCAAAAAAACTAGTACCTCAAAACTCTTCCAGTACTCTTCCAGGTACTCTAGTACCTCAAAACTCTTCCAGCTTCTATCTGTTACCTAACGTCAAAGCTGCTTCCACATCTTTATATATTGGTTATAGCATCACCACACTTCTTGGTACTAATTGCTGTCTTAGCTTGGCTGCTATAACAAAATACCATAAACTGGGTGGCTTAGACAACAAATATATTTCTCACAGTTCTGGAGGCAGGGAAGTCCAAGATAAAGGTGCTAGACAATTAAGTTCCTGATGAGGTTCCAAGGTGCTAGCTGATTCTTCTTCATGGTTTGCAGATGAATGCCTTCTTGCTATATGTTCACATGGTGGAGGGAGAAACCATCTCTCCCTTATTTCTTATTGTAAAGGTACTAATCCCATTTATGAAGGTTCCAGCTTCAAATGCCATCACACTGGAGATTAGATTTTCAACATGTGAATTTAATGGGGGACACCAGCATTCAGTCCCTAGTGCTCTGATAGAGTATTCATTAATGTCATGTATTTGTTAACATCTTGTAAGTTATTTGGGCTTTGATGCCTTAAAAGAAGACCCTGGCCAGGCATGCTGGCTCATACCTGTAATCCTAGCACTATGAGAGGCTGAGGTGGGCAGATCAGTTGAGGTCAGGAGTTCAAGACCAGCCTGGCCAACATGGTGAAACCCCATTTCTACTAAAAATACAAAAATTAGCCAGGCATGGTGGCGCATGCCTGTAATCCCAGCTACACGGGAGGCTGGGGGCATGAGAATCGCTTGAGCCCAGGAGATGGAGGTTGCAGTGAGCAGAGATTGAGCCACTGCACTCCAGCCTGGGTGACAGAGTGAGACTCTATCTCAAAAGAGAAGACCCTAATGAAAATAGTAAACCTTTAGCAAATACACAAATGATGCCCCATTCTGTATTCTTTTTAATTTTAAAAATAATGACACACACATACAGGAAGATAAAAGGTATAAAAATATACTAAGTACTTTTTAAAAAGGAAAATTCATGTTTTGGATTATTACTGAATTGTTGCTAATTACTGTAATGTAAGTCATATGTCCTTACATAGTTTTGAAAAATGCTTTCTTTGAAAATCTAAAAAAAGTGTGAATAACTGATAGTCATTGCTGTATCATTGATGTATCACTCAATTTTTGGTAAAGAATTATAAAGATCTTACCTAGAAACTATGTAAAAAGGTATTAAATATATTGTGATGTAAGAATAGGATAATAAAAATGTAATTTTAAAAATGGGTAACTTATTTCCACTAAAGAAAACATTTGGAAAGAAACAATTGAGTATTAGGCTACTTGAAATCTTTATAAATATATTTGGATTTTAAAAAATTATCCTTTTAAAAAGCTACATTTTTTCTGCTTTTATAGTTATCTTCTAAATTTCAGAAAAATTATGAAAAGCTTTAGTGTGCAAGGAGAACATAAACCCTTTGCAAATTTTAGGTGAGTTAATCTTAATCACTCCAAATAAAGATGGCTCCTTACACTGCCGAAGTACATGTACAATCAATCACTAAAACAAAGAGAAAATTAGAGAAACTACACTTTACTGGGTCATTATAATAAATTAAAATTTCATTATTAAATAATGCTTTAATTTTTTAAAACCAGATTAACTTAAAAACTTCTTAAAATTGAAAACCAAAAGAAACACAAGTGAATTTATAATTATTTTAAAACAGAAATGAGGATTGACAGTAATTTGAGATATCTGCAACAATTGTAACATAAAAAGATCTTACATTTCCTTTGGTGACAGACACAATTGTTAATACTACTGTGGTTGGTTGCCTGTATTCACAATGGAAAGGAATACTAAATTTCATTATCAATTAGTGAAAATAAAGGTGTAATTTCTTTTTCTACTTAAGTACATGTTCCCCAGGTTAAGAAACCCAGACATAGTGAAGTCAAGACAGTAACTATCTGGTTAATCGGATGTTACCAAAATCGCAAAGTTGATGTCTTTGACTATCTGTCTTAACTGTATGTTCACCAAATCCCTATTTCATTTTGTACAGTGTAGACAAAGGCTTACTTTCTCAAATCTAAGTAACATAGATGAAATAGGAACCATTAGATATTTTGAAAACATATCTAAGACAACTTTTTTCAGTAATTTTTTTATTGTGGTAAAATGTAAAATATACTATCTTATTCCTTTTTAAGTGTGCAGTTCAGTAGTAGTAAGTAATTTATATTGTGCAACCATCACCACTGTCCATCTCCAGAACTTTTTTTACCTTGCAAAACTTATACCCTATACTCATTAAGCAATGGTTCCCTATTCTCCCATCTGCCCTGTCCCTGGCAACCACCAGTCTACTTTTTGTCTCTATGATTTTGATTGCTCTAAGTACCTCATATAAATGTAATCATACAGTATCTGTCTTTCGTAATTGGCTTATTTCACTTAGCATAATGTCTGCAAGTTTCCTCCATTTTGTATATGTCAGAATTTTCTTCCTTTTTGAGGATGACTGATAAGGAGGGACTTACTCCTGTCATTTTGCTATTTGTTTTCTACATAGCTTAGCTTTTTTGTCCCTCATTTCCTGCATTACGTCTTTTGTGTGTAGTTTACTTTTTTATAGTGAAGCATTTAAGTATCTTTCTCAGTTCTTTTGTGTATATTCTGTAGCTGTTTTCTTTGTGGTTACCATAGGGTGACATTTAATATCCGGAAGGTAATTTGGACTTATGCCAGCTGAACTTCAAAAATATACAAAAATTCTGCTCTTTATATCTCTGTCTATCACTCCTTTAAGTTTCACAAAATTATATACACTGTGTGTCCAAAATCAATTTTTAAAAATGCAGTAGTCTCTATGTAGAAAACAAAAAGTGGAGTTACAAACCATTGTTACAAAAGTACTAGATTTTATAATTGCCCATGTATTTTTCTTTACTGAGATCCTTATTTCTTCATGTGGCTTTGAGTTGCTGTTTAGTGTCTTTCCATTTCAACTTGCAGGACCCCTATTAGCATTTCTGGCAGGGGCAGGTCTAGTGGTAACATACTTTCTCAGCTTTTGTTTATCTGGGGATGTCTTAATTTCTCTCTCACGTTTGAAGAACAGTTTTGTCAAATACAGGAAATGTGGTTGATGATATATTTTTTTCCTAACACTTTGAATATGTGAGCTCACTGCATTCTGGCCTCCAAAGTTTCTGATGAGAAATCTGATAATCTTATTAAGGATCACTTATATGTGATGAATTGATTTTTTCATGCTACTTTCAAGATTCTCTTTCTGTCTTTGGCTTTTGATAGTTGTGTGGATCTCTTGGAATTCATTCTACTTGGAGTTTGTTGGTCATTATCTGGCTGTTCTTCAAATATTCTCTCTGCTCCTTTCTTTCTCTCTTTTCCTTCTGGGATCCTCACAATGTGTATGTTGGTCTGCTTGATGGGTCCCACAGATCCTTATACCCTGTTCACTTTTTTCCAATTTTTTTCTATTGCTCAGACTAATAATTTCCATTGTCCTATTTTCATGTATACTGATTCTTCTGCTGCCCAAATCTGCCTTTGAATACCTCTAGTGAGTTTTTCATTTCAATTATCGTACTTTCCAGCTCTTGAATTTCTTTTTTGTATCGTCTTAGATTTTCTCTATATTGATATTACCATTTTGTTCATCCATTGGTTTTTTGACTTTTTCCGCATGCTCTTTGGTTCTTTAAAAAACATCCTTAAGGCAGTCGTTGTAGAGCCTTTAGTGGATCCACCATCAAGTCTTTTTCAGAGATAGTTTTTGTTTTTGTTTTCATTTGAAAGGGACATACTTTCCTGTTTCTTTGTATGCCTTGTTATTTTTTTGCTGAAAACTGAACGTTTCAATCTAATAATATGGTAACTACATCTCACTAAGGTCCCTAAGTTAATGTTTTTTTTTAAACTATTCCTTACTTTGCCTGCCTTGAGCAAGTTGTCAAATGTGAGAAACTGTATTTATTTCAGAAGTACAAATAGATACAATCTCAATGTCCAAAATATTTCCCCAAAGAAAGAATCTTACAATTATTTAAGTTTACTTATGGAGAAAACATTTTATGGTACTAAAGTGTTAAAGTGATTTAAAATTAAGGTTAAAATATGCTAAAAATTATCTTCCTTTACCCAGTATCTATCTTCCACTTGTTTATTACTGCTTTTTAATAATTATAATGTTTCCCGTTGGTTCGGATAATTTTAATATTCTTCTCGGTCTGAGTTATATGCTAATGTTGATATGACATGGTTCTCCAGGGTAGTGTTCAGATTGTATGTTCAGGGAGCAACAGCCACAATTAACAAGTTCACCTGTTTAGAATGCAGATTCCAGGGCTCCACTAAAGATAGTTGAATCAGAAGCTCTGGGAATAAGCTCAGGATCCTACCTTTTGATAGACTCCTCAAATGAGCCTCATGCACAGAAAAGTTTGAGAACCACTGCTTTTGAGTCTAAATTATTTCAGCTTTGGACAGAAAGAAAACTGCTAAAAAGAACTACTTATATAAAAGCCACCAATGTTTTCAGAACAGGGATGATTTTTTATGGCTTTAAAAATCCTTAAATAGTAGTTCTGAACATGTTTTTAACATGCCAAGTAAGAATTACTAACTAGTTTATTTTTGCTAAGGGTAGCTGGAGTTTTAAATCTCATCTAAAATAAGGTTAGTTAATTCCATATGAAAGTCAATTAGTAAAAGTATGCCTTAATTCATCACATACATGTAGGTGTCTATTGTTACTTCATGGTATTCAGCTGAATGATGGGGTTCTTGTGAAAGATAATGTGGTCTGGAATTAAGAGCACTAGGTTTGATTTGAGATCAAGCTCCATTATTTACTAACTGAATGACTCTTTGAGTTCCAGTTTCCTTAACCACTTAAAGTTATTATGAAGACTAAATGACATATGGTAAATTAAACTTTTGCAAATTATAAAGGGCTTTGCAGAAGTAGGACATTTATAACATGTTCTGTTCTTACTTCATGATGGTTTAGTGATTTATATTCTCTGACTGTAAGTTCCATGAGAGCAGGGATGACACGTTTTGTTCAGATTGTACCCCAGAAACTTGTATAGTGGCACATAATAGACACCCATAATTGTGTGTGCAACTCTATCTTTAAAGAACGCCACTACTACATCTAGAAATATATTTCAAGAAATCTATCGGCTTAATTAGGTAATGAATTTCAATTGTATCTCAAAGCGTTCCTTATATTTAGAAGACACATAAGTTTTGTTTTTTTCTTTCAACTTATATAAGTATCTTAACATGCTACTTCTAGAATATTTTAATTGTTAAGAACAATTTCTTAATAAACTTCCACTGTCTTCCTGAGTCCCCATATACATGTCAGAAATGTGTTCAAGCATTACA